GACCTTGCATGAAAATGGAGAAAATTCTTGGTTTCAAAATCTTCTCCTGGCTTGAACCGAAAGTTAAAAAGGGACTTTTCGAATTGCACATTGCGCCTGACCTTACCTACCACTAATGAATAATGGATATCGAGGAGCCGTGGAATGGAGGATCACGGCGGCGTACGGAGCACCGGGGAGGAATCGTGGGGTGCGTAGGCGCCGGAGCGCCCGGGTTCGGCCCGGACCGAAGGCTTGCGCGGTGAAGGTGTGGTGTCTGTGCTCCGGGGAAAGGGCTGTCTCCCCGGGGGACTGTTTCGCAGCGAGGCTTGTTTTGCTCGCAGCTGGGCGCTCCCTGGGGAGCGACTGAGCGCAAGGGCGGGCCGGGAGGCGCGAGGCGAGCACGATGCTCCAGGGCCCCAAGGACTCGTGTGCGTGTGCGTGTGCAAAGTGGGGCGGTGCAGGGCGTGTGCACGGCACGGGCGAGACGCGCGCCGGTGCGGGCGCCGGGCGCCGCCGGGCGCAATTACAGCATAAAGCCCGGGCGCCGCGGGGCGCTGGCCCGGAGAACCCACCGGACGCGCAGAACCGGATCGGCACCCCTCCCGCCAGCACCCTAACGCGGAGCCACAGCGCCCAGGGACCGGAGGGCAGGCGGCGGCGGTAAAGGACACCACGCAAGTCTCCACGTAACCCCCCCGAGCAGTGCAAGCTCCCAGGACTGGCGCGCGTCCCGGCCACTCGGAGCGCGCACCGCTCGCACCCCGGCGCGCTCCCCGCGCGGTGCAGGGAACCACAGCGCGGGCGGGTATTAAGGGGAAAGGAGGAGGCGTGGCCTGGCCGAGGAGCCAATGGGCCGGGAGGGGCGCGCGGGGGAGGAGCTCAGGTGCAGAGTGCCGATTGGCCAGTTCGCCCTCCGGTATGCAGATACGGTGGGAGTCACGTGCTAGGGGCCGGGACGACTTCCTGTTGGAGGCCAACGCGGGGCGGGGAAGGGGGCGCGAGCGCCCCGTCTGGCTGAAGCGGGGGGAGGGGGGTTCTTGTCAGTTAGAGCAACAAGATGGCCGCGGTGGCAGCTCCGCACCTCAGCGCGACGGCCCCGGGAGCCGTAGCCGCCGCCGCCGGCCCCGCCGCCGCGCAGTCTTGAGCGCCGCCCGGGCCGCCCCCTGACAGGGCAGTCCCAGCGCCCGCCGCGCTCCCGCCGCCGTCACCGTCGCAGTAGCCGCGGGCCCGCCCGAGCCGGAGGCGGAGGGAGCGGAGCGGCCCCGCGCCCAGCCGTCCGCAGCTGCCACCGCCGCCGCCGCCGCCGCCTAGGACCCGGACCCCGCCGGAGCCGCATCCCGCCGGGCGTGAGGAGGAGGACGCGTCGCGGCGTTGCCGGGGCCGGACCTGGACCTGCCGGGACGCGCCGCCGCCCACTCGCCCGCGCCGCCGCCGCAGCCGCCGCCGCCGCCCGCGCCGGGACCTGAGTCCGTGGCGCCGGCGCTGAGCGGGCCCCCGCCGCCCGCGCACTCCCGAGGCCCTCGGGCGGTTGTTCGTGCCGCCGCCGCCGCCAGGCCCGCGCCACCGGAGCCCCGCGGAGCCGCCGCCGCCGCCGGGGACGGAGCCCAGGTGAGCGCGGCAGTCCGCCCGCTCCTCGCCGCAAACTTATACTAGTTTTCTTTGTATTTAATAGGGAGAAAGAGCAAGAAACACAAGAAGAGGAACGTTTGATGGAAGAAAAGAAAAAGAAAAAGCAGGAAGAAAAGAAAAAGAAGGAAGGTGCTCAGAAAAAGGTTTGGCTGAAGTTCCTGCTTCATTGTCTTTGTTCTTTCTTTCTCTCTCTTTTTTTTTTTTCAGGCTGCTGATCAAAAAACCAAAGGTAAGTTTATTTATATTTAGGGGGGTACATTTTTTTGGGTTCTTTTGCCTTTCATTCATTTTAGTGCCAGAACCTACTAAGACCTGTTCAAGCCAGCCCCAACCTGCCGGTACCAGTACCAGTACTTCCACCAGCACTATCTCAAGCAGCAACAATGGCAAACGTGCATCTGCCAGTGGCCAGCAGCCAGCTGCATCCCGTTACCTGCCTCGTGAGGTGCCTCCACGCTTCCGCCAGCAAGAACAGAAGCAGCTATTAAAGAGAGGCCAGCCATTGCCTACGGGGACTCTAACCAGTGTGAGCCCAACCCAGGGTGCTGGGCCTGCAGGGGTAAGCCCACCTCCCCTACCTGGAGCCGGAACACAGCATCATCCCAGTAAGCTCCAACCAGGTAAAAACCACATAGGATGAGACATTGTTTTGTCTAATTTTGAATTTTGTTTCATCTTTTTCAGATCTCAGTCATAGTGGATTGGCAGATCATTATGAAAATTCCCACTGGGGACAGCAGCCTACTTACAGAAGCGAAGCCAACTGCAGCTGGGATAAAGTGATAATAGATAGGACTGACAAGGAGGCGTGGCCTTCCATCACAGGAACAGAGACTGAATCTGCCTCAGAATGTACTACAGACACTGACTCTGCCTCCAACTGTGGCTCAGAGAACAGTAGCATGGCTACAGGGAGTGCCCAGGGCAACTTCACTGGACATACCAAGAAGACAAATGGCAATAATGGCACCAATGGCGCACTCGTCCAAAGCCCTTCTAATCAGAGTGCCCTTGGAGCAGGGGGAGCGAACAGTAATGGAAGTGCGGCCAGAGTGTGGGGTGTAGCCACAGGCTCCAGCTCTGGCCTGGCTCACTGCTCTGTCAGTGGTGGGGATGGAAAAATGGACACTATGATTGGAGATGGGAGAAGTCAGAATTGCTGGGGTGCTTCCAACTCCAATGCTGGCATTAATCTTAACCTTAATCCTAATGCCAACCCAGCTGCCTGGCCTGTACTTGGACATGAAGGAACCGTGGCGACAGGCAACCCTTCCAGTATTTGCAGTCCAGTCAGTGCCATAGGTCAAAATATGGGCAACCAGAACGGGAACCCAACAGGCACTTTAGGTGCTTGGGGAAACTTGCTGCCACAAGAGAGCACAGAACCACAAACGTCCACTTCTCAGAATGTGTCTTTCAGCGCACAACCTCAGAACCTTAACACTGATGGACCAAATAACACTAACCCCATGAACTCTTCACCCAACCCTATCAATGCAATGCAGACAAATGGACTGCCAAACTGGGGCATGGCTGTTGGTATGGGGGCCATCATCCCGCCCCACCTGCAAGGCCTTCCTGGTGCTAATGGATCATCAGTTTCTCAAGTCAGTGGGGGCAGTGCTGAAGGAATAAGCAATTCTGTGTGGGGACTGTCCCCAGGTAACCCTGCCACAGGAAATAGCAATTCTGGGTTCAGTCAGGGGAATGGAGACACTGTGAACTCAGCATTAAGTGCTAAACAAAATGGATCCAGCAGTGCTGTGCAAAAGGAAGGAAGTGGAGGAAATGCTTGGGATTCAGGACCTCCTGCTGGTCCTGGAATACTCGCCTGGGGAAGGGGCAGTGGCAACAATGGCGTTGGTAATATCCATTCAGGAGCTTGGGGCCACCCCAGCCGAAGCACCTCTAACGGTGTGAATGGGGAATGGGGAAAGCCCCCAAACCAGCATTCCAACAGTGACATCAATGGGAAAGGATCAACAGGGTGGGAGAGTCCTAGTGTCACCAGCCAGAACCCTACCGTACAGCCTGGTGGTGAACACATGAACTCCTGGGCCAAAGCGGCATCTTCTGGAACTACAGCAAGTGAAGGAAGTAGTGATGGTTCTGGCAACCACAATGAAGGAAGCACTGGGAGGGAAGGAACGGGAGAAGGCCGAAGGCGAGATAAAGGGATTATAGACCAAGGGCACATCCAGTTGCCAAGGAATGATCTTGACCCAAGAGTTCTGTCTAATACTGGTTGGGGACAGACTCCTGTAAAGCAAAACACTGCCTGGGAATTTGAAGAATCCCCTAGGTCTGAAAGGAAAAATGACAATGGGACAGAGGCCTGGGGTTGTGCAGCTACTCAGGCTTCAAACTCAGGGGGGAAGAACGATGGGTCCATCATGAACAGTACAAATACCTCTTCAGTATCTGGGTGGGTCAACGCGCCACCTGCCGCTGTGCCAGCAAACACAGGTTGGGGAGACAGCAACAACAAAGCGCCAAGTGGCCCGGGGGTTTGGGGGGACTCGATAAGCTCTACTGCTGTTAGTACTGCTGCTGCTGCCAAGAGTGGCCATGCTTGGAGTGGGGCCGCAAATCAGGAGGACAAGTCACCCACCTGGGGTGAGCCTCCAAAGCCCAAATCCCAACACTGGGGAGATGGACAAAGATCAAATCCAGCCTGGAGTGCAGGAGGGGGAGATTGGGCAGATTCATCGTCTGTCCTTGGACACTTGGGGGATGGGAAAAAAAATGGATCTGGATGGGATGCTGACAGTAATAGGTCAGGGTCTGGTTGGAATGACACCACGAGATCTGGGAACAGTGGCTGGGGCAACAGCACAAATACAAAGGCCAATCCAGGTACAAACTGGGGGGAGACTTTAAAACCTGGCCCCCAACAGAACTGGGCTAGCAAACCCCAAGACAACAATGTGAGTAACTGGGGAGGAGCTGCTTCTGTGAAACAGACAGGAACAGGGTGGATCGGGGGGCCGGTACCGGTCAAACAGAAGGACAGCAGTGAAGCAACTGGCTGGGAAGAACCCTCTCCACCGTCCATTCGCCGCAAAATGGAAATTGATGATGGTACCTCAGCTTGGGGGGACCCAAGCAACTATAACAATAAAACTGTAAACATGTGGGATAGAAACAACCCGGTCATCCAGAGCAGTACCACGACCAATACCACCACCACCACCACCACTACCACGAGCAACACCACACACAGGGTCGAGACGCCGCCCCCGCACCAGGCCGGTACTCAGCTGAATCGATCACCGTTGCTTGGTCCAGGTAGGAAAGGTATTTCATGTTTCTTTACAAGTTTATTTTCTCTACCCCTTGGAACCTTTTTCAGTTTCATCAGGCTGGGGAGAAATGCCTAATGTTCACTCAAAGACTGAAAACTCTTGGGGAGAACCATCCTCCCCTTCTACCCTGGTGGATAATGGCACAGCAGCATGGGGGAAGCCACCCAGCAGTGGCAGCGGGTGGGGAGATCACCCTGCAGAGCCGCCGGTGGCATTTGGAAGAGCTGGCGCACCTGTTGCTGCCTCAGCCCTGTGCAAACCAGGTAAGCCTAGCATCCTGCTTGCCCTGATCTGGATTTGATAAGTTCATGTTTGCTCTGTTTCTAGCTTCAAAATCTATGCAAGAAGGCTGGGGCAGTGGTGGGGATGAAATGAACCTCAGTACCAGCCAGTGGGAGGATGAAGAAGGGGACGTGTGGAATAATGCTGCTTCCCAAGAAAGCACCTCCTCCTGCAGCTCCTGGGGGAACGCCCCCAAAAAAGGACTTCAAAAGGTAAGTACAACACTCTTAACGACGGTACACCCTGGACTTCCCCCTTTCCCACACTTTGTTCAAGGGCATGAAGACGTCTGGCAAGCAGGATGAGGCCTGGATCATGAGCCGGCTGATCAAACAACTCACAGACATGGGCTTCCCGGTAACTGGCGTCGTAGTTTACTGCTACCCACCTGCACTAATGAAAACTCTGTTTTCCTACACAGAGAGAGCCAGCTGAGGAGGCCTTGAAGAGTAACAATATGAATCTTGATCAGGCCATGAGTAAGTCATACAACATCCTTTTTAAAAAGGTATTACAACATTGCTTCTGTTTGTTGTGCTCCAGGCGCTCTGCTGGAAAAGAAGGTGGACGTGGACAAGCGTGGGCTGGGAGTGACCGACCATAATGGAATGGCCGCCAAGCCCCTCGGCTGCCGCCCGCCAATCTCCAAAGAGTCTTCCGTGGACCGCCCCACCTTTCTTGACAAGGTATGAATATAGGTGGTTTGTTGTTTTTGCTTGCACACAGCTCACCCTTTCTTTCTCCAATCAGGATGGCGGCCTCGTGGAAGAGCCCACGCCTTCACCGTTCTTGCCTTCCCCAAGCCTGAAGCTCCCCCTTTCACACAGTGCACTCCCCAGTCAGGCCCTGGGTGGGATTGCCTCCGGGCTGGGCATGCAAAACTTGAATTCTTCTAGACAGGTAAGGCTGTTTGGAGAGAGCAAAACATGGCCTTGGTAACGTGTTTAATTCTGTCCCTGTGCAGATACCGAGTGGCAATCTGGGTATGTTTGGCAATAGTGGAGCAGCACAAGCCAGGACCATGCAGCAGCCGCCACAGCCACCAGTGCAGCCTCTTAACTCTTCCCAGCCCAGTCTCCGTGCTCAAGTGCCTCAGTTTCTATCCCCTCAGGTCAGACCCACATCCAAGCAGGACTGAGCAACCAACGGCTAATAGTATATTTTATGTTAAACAGGTTCAAGCACAGCTTTTGCAGTTTGCAGCAAAAAACATTGGTCTCAACCCTGCACTATTAACCTCGCCAATTAATCCTCAACATATGACGATGTTGAACCAGCTCTATCAGCTGCAGCTGGTGAGTGGATAGACCCATGCAAGTTAGAGCACCATACTATTTTAACTCTTCGTTCTGTCAACAGGCATACCAACGTTTACAAATCCAGCAGCAGATGTTACAGGCCCAGCGTAATGTGTCCGGATCCATGAGACAACAGGAGCAGCAAGTAGGTGCTACCCAGATTGATTTTTGTCATGACTAGTTAACGCACCTATGTCTCTGCCTGCCAGGTTGCGCGCACAATCACTAATCTGCAGCAGCAGATCCAGCAGCACCAGCGCCAGCTGGCCCAGGCCCTGCTCGTGAAGCAGCCACCACCGCCACCGCCCCCGCCGCACCTGTCTCTGCACCCCTCTGCAGGCAAATCGGCCATGGACAGCTTCCCCTCGCACCCACAGACTCCCGGCCTACCTGACCTGCAGACCAAAGAGCAGCAGTCTTCACCCAACACCTTTGCTCCTTACCCTCTCGGTGAGTGTCCCATGGTCTTCAACAGCCACATCCAGGCGAATCCTAACCGCATCTCTCTCTTTAGCTGGACTGAACCCAAACATGAATGTCAACAGCATGGACATGACCGGTGGCTTGTCGGTGAAGGACCCATCCCAGTCCCAGTCACGCCTCCCCCAGTGGACGCACCCCAACTCCATGGATAACTTGCCCAGTGCCGCTTCCCCCCTGGAGCAGAACCCTAGCAAGCATGGTACGTCTGAGCTAGGATGCCTGTGGTGGGATACTCGCTTCTTTGTTTCCTATTGTCCCCATAGGTGCTATCCCTGGAGGTCTAAGCATTGGGCCTCCAGGTAAGTCCTCCATTGATGACTCCTATGGCCGGTACGATTTAATCCAGAACAGTGAGTCACCAGCCAGTCCTCCCGTAGCTGTTCCCCATAGCTGGTCACGTGCCAAATCTGACAGTGATAAAATCTCAAATGGCTCTAGCATCAACTGGCCCCCAGGTAAGACCATGCAACACTTCTGTGCAACAGCATCTGTGGCTTCTCATTTTGGTTTCTTAAACAGAATTCCATCCGGGAGTTCCATGGAAAGGACTGCAGAATATTGACCCTGAGAATGACCCTGACGTCACTCCTGGCAGTGTCCCCACTGGGCCTACCATCAACACCACCATCCAGGATGTCAACCGCTACCTCCTCAAGAGTGGAGGTGAGGGTGCTGCTCTTCCTGCCTCTGCATGGCACCTTGCTCAGTGCCGTGTTTGGTTCTGCAGGGTCCTCCCCGCCATCATCTCAGAATGCCACGCTGCCTTCTTCGAGTGCCTGGCCACTCAGTGCCTCCGGCTACAGTAGCTCTTTCAGCAGCATTGCATCCGCACCTAGTGTTGCAGGTACGCGCCTGGCCTCTAGACTTGCAGGTAGCACTGCATATGCTCCATCTCTCTGCCTTTCTAGGTAAACTGTCAGACATCAAATCGACGTGGTCCTCTGGCCCTACCTCCCACACGCAAGCCTCTCTGTCTCATGAACTATGGAAGGTGCCCAGAAACAGTACTGCACCCACGAGGCCACCTCCAGGGTTAACCAATCCCAAGCCCTCCTCCACCTGGGGTGCCAGCCCCCTCGGCTGGACCAGCTCCTACTCCTCGGGTAAGCTCCATGCTCCTCGTGTTCCGATGGGGCTTGTCAACCAGGTTCTCCCCTCTTGTTGCAGGTTCTGCCTGGAGCACCGACACCTCAGGAAGAACCAGCAGCTGGCTCGTTCTTCGAAACCTCACTCCCCAGGTGCAATATGGTGCCCCTGCATCACTGAGCATGCTCATTCATGTCCCTGTGCTTCCTCTATCAGATTGATGGTTCTACACTGCGGACATTGTGTTTGCAACATGGGCCTCTTATCACATTCCACCTGAATCTGACTCAAGGCAATGCTGTGGTCCGGTACAGCTCCAAGGAGGAGGCTGCCAAGGCCCAGAAGTCTCTGCACATGTATGTTTTCTCACAGCCACCTCAGCGCTCCACCCTGTTCACGTGCCCCATCTTGCTGTTGCAGGTGCGTCCTGGGAAACACTACCATCCTGGCCGAGTTCGCTGGTGAAGAAGAAGTGAATCGCTTCTTAGCCCAAGGCCAGGCGCTGCCACCCACTTCCAGCTGGCAGTCCAGCAGCGCGTCCAGCCAGCCGCGGCTCAGCGCAGCGGGCAGCTCCCATGGCCTGGTACGCAGCGACGCTGGCCACTGGAACGCCCCGTGCCTGGGTGGCAAGGGGAGCAGTGAGCTGCTGTGGGGCGGGGTGCCCCAGTACTCCAGCAGCCTGTGGGGCCCGCCCAGCGCCGACGACAGCAGGGTGATAGGCAGCCCCACGCCGCTAACCACCCTGCTGCCTGGGGACCTGCTCAGCGGGGAGTCCCTGTAGGCTCTGCCATCATCAGCACCAGGAGAGCCGACCCCTCCCGGGACCCCTCCCGGCTGGGCGGCCCCACAGACCCGCTGGAACCCAGCAGCGGCCGCCCTTTTGAGTACCTCTGTCCAGGACTGAAGACGAACCTTGGCCGCAGTCCTTGCGAACTGTTCGCAAAACAGTGCGGGCTGCGGTGGGTCAGCGTCACATGCTAATGACAGGATGTTCCTCGTAGCTTTTTATTTTGTGCGTCTTATGTTTGTATAGTGTGTTGTCATTTTGATTTTTTTTTTTTTTTTAAGTATAAAAGCTGCTTAGAATAGTTCTATCATGAAGGGCACTTTTCAGATTGTGGGCTGGAAAGGGTTATTTTATCTGTGGGGGAGGGAGGGAGACGTGAAGCCTATTTAAAATGAGCCTGTGACGATTATGCACATGACCAGAGGCGGCCGGTAATCAGGGCAGAGTCTGGTGTGGACCGCCGGGCGCAGAGCGGCTCCGCGGCGGGAGCTGAGCGGAAGGCGCGGGCTGCGATCTGCTCTCTGTTCCCCTGGATCCGCCTATGCACATTACCCTTGTTTCATTACTTTTTCATGTCATTTTTTTATCCCAAAAAATATTTTTTAAAAGTTAAAAAAAGACATATCAAACATGCAAATACTTGAATCCAGCAGGCCAATAGTGAAATGTGAACACTTTCTAATTCTACACTTCCAGGTTGACATCAGTACACAGAAACAGGCTCTAGGAAAAATTTCTAAGTTCATAGCCTACGTGTGTGTATGTGTGCGTGTTGAAACAGAAGTGTGTGTGTGTGTGCATGTGTGGCGCGTGCTCCTGCACGGCGTGCAGTTTTCTGTGTTTGTGTGTTTGAAAGCGTGTGAGGATTTAACTGTGGGTTTTCCCTTGTATTCAGTATACGCTTTTTTTTTGGCGCATTGGTCAAACGGTTGTTATTATTAGCTTCTAACTTTGCACTGAGTGTCCTCGCCCTTCCTTTAGCTAATCCTATACATTACAGAGAATTCCTAGGACAGGGCTGGCGACAATTCATGTGTAAATGTTTACTCAAGGACTCTGTGACTGCGTTTAAAAAGTACAGTGTATATCTCTGGAGAAATAACATGTATACCTACCTTTAGCAGCTTTTTATTGTGGACTAATGCAAGAAAATTATTACCAGAGTATTGCACCATTTTTCCATTTGGAATATAAAGTTAAAGAGAAAAAAAAAAAAAACTGTTGTTGAACTGTGGCCATAGATACTTGTAAAGAATGGATGGTTCCGTGGAAGGAACAGAAACAAGCACTTGGGCGTGGGTTGTGACTGCTTTTGGGGGAGCCTGGGGTTTGGGCTCCCACCTGTTTACAGACCTTTTTTTCTCCTTCAGACTTTAAAATTTTAAAAATTTAAAAAGGAATTAAAAAAAAAAAAAGACTTCCGTCGTAAAGAAACCTATTTTCAGAATGCAGATGCGTTCCTTCAGAGCTCTGGGACGGGACAGTGTTGTTCCCTCGGCCATCGTCGTGGACTCTGTCGATTGCTTTCGCCCCTTCGTCAAGGTGACAGGCGTTGTGGCCACTGTCTTGCACATGCCGGACGCGCTCTCAGGAAAGCCAGGGCTCCCGAGGGCAGCTCCACACCATTTCATGTATTTTTAAACCCAACTCCTAGCACTGAAGATGTTATTTAAAAAAAAAAAAAACAAAACAAAACAAAAAAATGAAAAAAAAGAAAAAGAGGAAAAAAAAACACAAAGAAGAAAAATACCTAATCTCTAATGTGTAGCAGTTACATATTTACCAAATAATGGACTCAAAAGAAATAGATGTTTGAAGAGTGCTTTATATATTAAAAATTGCTTTATGTTTTAAAAATGATCAATGTTTTGATTGTTTTGCAAGGAAGAAAGACAATGGAATAACATACCTTCAAGTATGTTTTAAAAAATATATATATGAACATTGTGCTCCCTGCCTGCTTGATCAGGAAACTTGTGCATTACATTTTTTTAATTAGCTTTTTAATGGTTTTATCAAAACAAAAAAAATACAAAAAAAAAAAAAAAAGTCCTGCAAGACTGCAGATCCACAAAAGCTGGTTTTATAGAGGATCATGAACTATGCACAAACTGGGTTCAAGACTTTTTTTCTCAAGTTTAGTAGGATATTTAGAAAAACCAACCTTCCTCAGAGTGACTGCATCTCATTGCCATTACATGCGTTCTATATATTCGATGGACATACACCTGCGTATGTATATCCAATATGTGTGCGTGTGAGCATGCGTGTGCGTATGTGCGTCCGACATACCACTTCCCGTGCTGCCGGCGAGCATTGAGTTGTAGAAAAACTGTTGTTTTAAAATTGGGGATGGAAGTCAAGAATATGTTTGTTTGTTTTTGGGTTTTGTTGGGTTTGAGGGGTTTTTTGTTTGTTTGTTTTTTGTTTTTTTTACCTTTTATTTTGAACTTAATATGTCTGTAACTCTGAGATTAAACAACAAGTTCGTGGCTCTTAATGTTTTCCTCATAGAATGTGACTGTTGAAGAACATGCATCGAAAGTTGCTTTCGAAAGTACAACGCTTTATTGAATCTTAATAAATTGCAATTTTTTTCTTGGCTGTTCAAAGTAATGTGTTTTTCATTTTTCAAAAGACACTATGGATGTCTACTTTGCACGCTGCGATTGGGAGAGCTGTCCCGCTGCATGCGTTCCCTCTGTAATTTCCTCAGAGCTCACATACGTACCTCTCTCACGAGTGAACTCAGATTTTCCATTGTTTTGCTTTATTCTATCATTTGCTTTGTGGTTTTGCTGTAAATATTGAAATCTTAATCATCATCGAGAGGCACAGCCAAGCTTTCCAGCTCTCCACCCCCGTGGCCCATCCAAGTCTGTTCATCTGGTAACTTCTGTTGTCTGGGACGGCAGCAAGAAGATGCCGGGGCTTGCCTGGAGTCCTGGCAGAGGAGTGCCACTCACTTTTGCCTAGGGTCCAGTTGGGGCTTAAAAAATATTTGGAGAGAAGAGTAATGAGGATTTTTTGTGTTTCCTAGACATTTTATGCATCTATTTTTGTAAAATCACCTTCGCTAACTTTCACCAAGCACTTTGAGCACAGTGGAACTTCAGAAGCACAACCAGCCTAACCCCAGAATCTCAGGTGGCACAGCTAGAAATTGAGTCCCTTCCTAGGACACTGGCCGTGGCCTTCAGGGTGACCAGTCAGTGCCACCGGGTTGGCATTGGTGTTACAGACAGGCCTCTGAAGACAAACCGAGCACCCCAGCGGCCCCTCAAACTAAGCAAGGATCTTTTTTCTGTCTGCGCTCCCTGGGGCAAGGTCAAAGGTGGACCCGCCCACTGTGGGTCAATTCCTTCGAAAAGATGGGACCCGCACCCCCGCCACAGGCTGGCCCCCCCCCACCCATGGGGAAGGTGGTGTGCTGCTGGCTCTGACCATACTCTTTTGGAAATTGAGAAGGAAAGCATTGAGTGGGACCTAATCCGGAGAAGAAATTAAAGACCAGAAAAAGAAGGAAGCTGGGAATGAAACTCAAAATGCACTTGAACCTGGAAGCGGCAACCCTCAGCTCTGCGCGGCCGAGCCTCAGCAAGAGTTCGTTTTGTGCCTGAGTTACTACTACAGGGGCAAACTGTACCCGTGCCTGTGCGCTGGGAGAACAAGGTCAGCGCCCAAGGGTGTGCAAAGGATGTGGCAGGCTTCATGGAGGAGGTGGCATTTGCCCTGGGCCTGGGAGACCAGGTTGGATTTTGACAGACTGGGAACTCGGGGGACAGGAGGGCAGCACAGTGTAAGCTAAAGCCCTGTGTAGGGACCCCACGCAAAGACCTCGTGGGCCTGGGTGTCCAGGGCACCATTTCCACCCATGGGTGAAAAAGAGGCTTGAGGAAGACAACAGGTTCTTCACCTGCATCTGTGGATATATATTTTTTTAAGTTTATTAAATTTTTTTTTAAATGGCAGTTTCAGACCTGCCCTTTGTGGTTTGTGTTTT